GCTACTGAGGAGGCTGAGGCAGGAGAATCACTTGAACTTGAGAGGTGGAGGTTGCAGTGAGCCAAGATTGTGCCACTGCACTCCAGCCTGAGCAACAAGAGTGAGACTCCATCTCAAAAATAAATAAATAAAAATAAAAATAAAATAAAAAAAGTTTAGAAAGGTGTTCTCAAGGCAATGTTTGCAACCTTAGGATGTCTGTTGTGTGTTCCTCATGTGGACGGTTAGGAAGTGGGCATCTCAGGCTGCAGTCACTGCCCCCGATGATTTTGATGTGCTCATTTCCCAGCCCCTCTCCCTGCCTACATTCTCCTCTGTCCCCTAACTCCCAAAAGCCTGTTTCTGATCTGCACCCCTCCTGCCTTTCCATGTCTTTCACACTCCATTTATAGAACTGCTCTCCGCTTCCTTGCCCCATCCCCTGCCAGTTCCAGGCTCCCTGGGCCTGGCCTCATGGATGACAGTGAACCTCTCTGGACTTGGCCACTTAGGTCCCTTTCAGGTGGCCGGAAACAGAGTTAGAGGAGACACAGGGCATTATCCTGACCACTTTCACACCAGAGTCCCTCCCTCTAGAACAGGGCTTGACCCGTGGTACTGCCCCGTTGAGCCTTTCTTTTTCCCTTTCCTCCTTTGGCTTAAGCCTTTGGCAGGACAGATTTTGGGCTGGAGGCCAGCAATTCAACTGGGAGGGCTCTGTGCCAGTTCTTGCCTTTCTGAAGGTTGGTACATTTGCCCAGGGCTCTGCTTGGGTTTGGAGCCTTTACTAACGTGTGTCAATAATGCGGGTCCACCTTCCATACCATCTTGCAACCAATTATCAGAAAGAGAAGGCCTGAGCAGGGGGATGTGCATTTTGCTTTCTTTCGGCGTAGCATCTCATGCTAGATTTTTATCTGGGGGCCTTTGAAGAGCCAGCCGGCACAGAAGCATGGTGGCAACGCTGTGCCTGGAAAACTCATCAGTGTCACTCTGGTTTATTTTCCTCTCCTCTTTGAGCTCTTTCCCATGGTGTGGGGCTCTCAGTGACAACTGGCAAGCGGCGGGGCGGTTGCTCGTTGTCATTCTGGTAGGCGCTGGTTTCCGGAGGGCTCCGAGTGCTTTGTGAGTATTCGCATTTGTTTCTGAGATGCTGGGAGCACGGTTGGCACTGGTCCCAGTTTCTGGATGAAGAAACTGAGGCTCTGGGGATTAAGATCGTGAACTGTGGGGAGTGGAGGAGGCACAGCTGGAGTGAACTTGGGTGTCCAGGGTTCTGTTTCGTCTCACAGAGGATGTGCGAGGGTGTATGTGTGCATTTGAGAATGTGTGAGGTTGTGTGTGTTTAAGAAAATGAGAATGAGGCTGGGCACAGTGGCTCATGCCTGTAATCCCAACACTTTGAGAGGCTGAGCTGGGTGGATGACTTGAGCCCAGGAGTTCAAGACCAGACTGGGGAACATGGTGATGAAACCCTGTCTCTACAAAAAAATACAAAAAATTAGCAGGGCATGGCAATCCATGCCTGTAGTCCCAGCTACTTGGGAGGCTGAGGTGGGAGGATTGCTTGAACCCAGGAGATAAAGGCTGCAGTGAGCCATGATCGCACCACTGCACTCCAGCCTGGGCAACAGAGTGAGACCCTGTCTCCAAAAAAAGAAAGAAAGAAAATAAAAAGGAGAGAGGTTAGAAAAGGGGGCTGGGCGCGGTGGCTCACGCCTGTAATCCCAGCACTTTGGGAGGCCGAGGCGGGCGGATCACGAGGTCAGGAGATCGAGACCATCCTGGCTAACACGGTGAAACCCCGTCTCTACTAAAAAAAAATACAAAAAATTAGCCGGGCGTGGTAGCGGGCGCCTGTAGTCCCAGCTACTCGGGAGGCTGAGGCAGGAGAATGGCGTGAGCCCGGGAGGCGGAGCTTGCAGTGAGCCGAGATCGCGCCACTGCACTCCAGCCTGGGCGACAGAGCAAGACTCCGTCTCAAAAAAAAAAAAAAAAAAAAAGAAAAGAAAAGGGGTAGGCCCCTCAGTATCACCCTTCCTGAGAACAGTCATTCTCTGCTTTTTCTGATCAGAGCTCCCTCCCAGGAGGGGCCCTTTTATCCAAAGCGATCTCTGGCCCAGGCACCAAAGAAAGGCCCCAGTGGTTTACGCAGCCGGGCTGCCCCCTGCGCCTGCTGGGTGAGGGGTGGGTCGTGGAAGCCTTCCCCTCCTGCCTGTTCTTTCCTGCTCCTCCCCAGTGCATCTTTATAGCTGGCATATGGAAACTGTTTCTATTTATCTGGCACCACCAGGACGCTGCTGCATGCTGTGCTCCAGCAAACAGAAACCTTGGATTCCCTGCAGGGTCATTTCCGATGTGGCGTGCAAAGCAGCCAGCTGTTTCGAGGGAGCGTCTGGGCCCTGTGACATCAGCATGTGGGAGTGTTACCGTGTGTGCAAACAGGTCATTCTGGTTTGTCTGCCTGTCCTCTGCACGCCAAGTGAATCTCTCTCCTCTTCCAATGCAGATGGCGGCAGCTATGCCATCCACGACTCCCAGGCCCCCAGTCTCAGCTCTGGGGGTGAGAGTTCCCCCTCCAGCCCCGCACACAACTGGGAGATGAATTACCAAGAGGCAGCAATCTACCTCCAGGTGAGTATCTCCAGTCAGGCCCTGGCAGTTGTCTTACATGCCCACACTACTCTCATCTTTTCAGGAAGGCGAGAACAACGACAAGTTCTTCACCCACCCCAAGGATGCCAAGGCGCTGGCGGCCTACCTCTTTGCACACAATCACCTCTTCTACCTGATGGAGCTGGCCACGGCCCTGCTGCTGCTGCTGCTCTCCCTGTGCGAGGCCCCCGCCGTCCCCGCACTCCGGCTTGGCATCTATGTGAGCGCACATGCTCCTCATACGGGGGGCTGCCATGACACATCTCCACACCCTCTGGTCTCAGGTCCACGCCACCCTGGAGCTGTTTGCCCTGATGGTGGTAGTGTTTGAACTCTGCATGAAGTTACGCTGGCTGGGCCTCCACACCTTCATCCGGCACAAGCGGACCATGGTCAAGGTGATGTGTCCGCCCATCTGTCCCTCCCCTCAGGCTGACGGTGCTCCATGCCTGCCACCCACAGACCTCGGTGCTGGTGGTGCAGTTTGTCGAGGCCATCGTGGTGTTGGTACGGCAGATGTCCCATGTGCGGGTGACCCGAGCACTGCGCTGCATTTTCCTGGTGGACTGTCGGTATTGCGGTGGCGTCCGGCGGTAAGGCCCGGGTGGGGAGCTGGGCAGTCACTTGCCTCCCCTGAGCTGGCCCATCTCTCCCCAGCAACCTGCGGCAGATCTTCCAGTCCCTGCCGCCCTTCATGGACATCCTCCTGCTGCTGCTGTTCTTCATGATCATCTTTGCCATCCTCGGTGAGTTCCCGCCTCTCAGGCCCAGGTGCGCTCCTTTTGTTTATCTGTTTCCACCCACTTCTAGGTTTCTACTTGTTCTCCCCTAACCCTTCAGACCCCGTAAGTAATCAGCACATTTGTCCGTCTCTTCTTCCCGACTTCTCTGCCCTCTCTTCCCTTGCAGTACTTCAGCACCCTGGAGAACAGCATCGTCAGTCTGTTTGTCCTTCTGACCACAGCCAAGTAAGTGCAGGCTCTGCCTTGCCTTTGGTCCTACAGCACGCCGGGTCACCCTCTGCAAATACAGTTTCCCAGATGTGATGATGCCCTCCTACTCCCGGAACCCCTGGTCCTGCGTCTTCTTCATCGTGTACCTCTCCATCGAGCTGTATTTCATCATGAACCTGGTGAGTGACTATGCCTCAGGCTACGCTGAAGCCTGAGCTAGGGCTCTGTGCTTCTCTCCCACAGCTTCTGGCTGTGGTGTTCGACACCTTCAATGACATTGAGAAACGCAAGTTCAAGTCTTTGCTACTGCACAAGCGAACCGCTATCCAGCATGCCTACCGCCTGCTCATCAGCCAGAGGGTAGGAACTATGGGCCAGGGAGGGGCTTGGTCTGGGTTCCACACTGCTCTTCCCTCTCCCCCAGAGGCCTGCCGGCATCTCCTACAGGCAGTTTGAAGGCCTCATGCGCTTCTACAAGCCCCGGATGAGTGCCAGGGAGCGCTATCTTACCTTCAAGGCCCTGAATCAGAACAACACACCCCTGCTCAGGTAAGAGCAGATGCCTGGTAGGGGCAGCATGGTATTTTGTCCCTTTTTATTTTGCTTTTGGTAGCCTAAAGGACTTTTACGATATCTACGAAGTTGCTGCTTTGAAGTGGAAGGTGAGTTCTTCTCTGAGACCATAGAAGGAGTAACACCCTCCCTCTTGGTCCTGTTGTCTACCAGGCCAAGAAAAACAGAGAGCACTGGTTTGATGAGCTTCCCAGGACGGCGCTCCTCATCTTCAAAGGTAAGTGGGCTTGAGTATGGCAGGTGTTGGCATTTACATTTTAACTTGTCTTTTCTTCAAATAGGTATTAATATCCTTGTGAAGTCCAAGGCCTTCCAGTATTTCATGTGTAAGTGTGAAATATCTCCACTCTAGGCCACTTTCTCTGTCTTTTACGGGCCTGTGTATTTCAGACTTGGTGGTGGCAGTCAACGGGGTCTGGATCCTCGTGGAGACATTTATGCTGAAAGGTGAGCCCCGCTCAGGGACTGGCCGTGTCCTGTACCTGTGAGCTGCTACTTCTCTGTCTTACAGGTGGGAACTTCTTCTCCAAGCACGTGCCCTGGAGTTACCTCGTCTTTCTAACTAGTACGTTTCCGACATGGCTTTGCTGGACTGCTGGCTGCTGCCGATGGATTCCTTCTGTCCACAGTCTATGGGGTGGAGCTGTTCCTGAAGGTTGCCGGCCTGGGCCCTGTGGAGTACTTGTCTTCCGGATGGAACTTGTGAGTGGACAGCATGTTTCTGACCCAAAGCTCAGGGTGGACCTTGGCCTCTCCCCTACTGCAGGTTTGACTTCTCCGTGACAGTGTTCGCCTTCCTGGGACTGCTGGCGCTGGCCCTCAACATGGAGCCCTTCTATTTCATCGTGGTCCTGCGCCCCCTCCAGCTGCTGAGGTGATGGGCAGGGCAGAGCCGGAGACAGGGAGGTGTGGAGGTGACGGGTGTCCTCCTCGCTCAGGTTGTTTAAGTTGAAGGAGCGCTACCGCAACGTGCTGGACACCATGTTCGAGCTGCTGCCCCGGATGGCCAGGTACTGCCAGCCCCCACCCTGGCCTGCAGGTCCCCCGCGTCACCCTGCCCCTGTCGCCCCACAGCCTGGGCCTCACCCTGCTCATCTTTTACTACTCCTTCGCCATCGTGGGCATGGAGTTCTTCTGCGGGATCGTCTTCCCCAACTGCTGCAAGTGAGTAGGCCCCACCCAGCCCCAGGCAGCCTCCTCCCTCCTTTCTCCCTTGTGCTCCGGCCAGCACGAGTACAGTGGCAGATGCCTACCGCTGGCGCAACCACACCGTGGGCAACAGGACCGTGGTGGAGGAAGGCTACTATTATCTCAATAATTTTGACAACATCCTCAACAGCTTTGGTGAGTGGGAAAAATCACAGGGGGCACATTCCTCAGGATGCTTCTTTCTCTCTTCCCTCGGCAGTGACCCTGTTTGAGCTCACAGTTGTCAACAACTGGTACATCATCATGGTAAGAGCTCGGGCAGCTCTGGGGGTATCTTCCCCCCTCACTGGCTGCTTCCCTTGGTCTCCAGGAAGGCGTCACCTCTCAGACCTCCCACTGGAGCCGCCTCTACTTCATGACCTTTTACATTGTGACCATGGTAGGTCCCGGACCACAGAACGCTCTTTGTCCGCCTCTGCCCCTCCCTCCCTATCCCTGGCCAGGTGGTGATGACGATCATTGTCGCCTTTATCCTCGAGGCCTTCGTCTTCCGAATGAACTACAGCCGCAAGAACCAGGACTCGGAAGGTCTGTGCAGGGATGATGCCTTGGGCATTTGAGCCCTTCCCACACCTGCCTTCCATCCCTGCAGTTGATGGTGGCATCACCCTTGAGAAGGAAATCTCCAAAGAAGAGCTGGTTGCCGTCCTGGAGCTCTACCGGGAGGCACGGGGGGCCTCCTCGGATGTCACCAGGCTGCTGGAGACCCTCTCCCAGATGGAGAGATACCAGGTGAGGAGCCCAGGCCCTGGTCCGAAGGAGGGAGCCGAGCCCTGCAGCCTCTGCTCTTCCTTAGCAACATTCCATGGTGTTTCTGGGACGGCGATCAAGGACCAAGAGCGACCTGAGCCTGAAGATGTACCAGGAGGAGATCCAGGTAGGAGCCTGGCCGACCACGCTGCGAATCCTGCCCTCAGCACCCCTTCTGCTCTCTTCTCCAGGAGTGGTATGAGGAGCATGCCAGGGAGCAAGAGCAGCAGCGACAACTCAGCAGCAGTGCAGCCCCCGCCGCCCAGCAGCCCCCAGGCAGCCGCCAGCGCTCCCAGACCGTTACCTAGCCCAGCGCCCGAAAGCCGTCTCTTCTATGCAATAACACAATAGTATTACTCTACTGCGATGTACGGAACTGCGGTGTGTGTACACATACTCACGTATATGCACATATTTATATACAGGAAGAAAAAAGACAGACAAGATGGGGCTTGGTTTATAACCACCTTGCCCTGTCTTCCTTAACTCCAGAAGCCAGTTTGGTGAGGGGTGGGGGTGCGGCCACCAGGTCTGAGCTCTTCCTACTGTGGAAGGCTCCAGAAGGCCCTTCACAAGGAGACCCCTCACCTGGATCCAGTCGACTGCGGGGCTTGCCCCTCATGTGGGCTGGCCTCCATCGGCCACGTCCAAAGCTGTCACTGCTACTGCTTCAGGCTCACATCCCCCCGACCTGATGGCGTGCCCGCCCCCTCTCCCTGCGGCCCATGCCACAGGTTTCTGTGTTTTGCTTTAGGGACAGAACCACTTAGGAAGGAAAGAACTCCCGGTCTCCAGGGTGGTATTTCAGTGTCTGTGATAATGTCACGCAACACCTCTTCGGGGACCAGTGCCCAGGATCTAATGGAAGCGGAATTGGGGCAACTGGGCCCATGTGGCCAGAGCTCAGTTAGCCAGTGCCGGGCGGCCACAGATTACACTGACCAATCTCCTCCCTTGGCTCTGCAAGCCTCCCACCCAGCCTTCTCTGGCTTAACCCTTGTTGGCGAAAACTCTTCCACAGTGGCCTCCTTGGGGACCCAGAACCCGGAGGAAGGGGCATGAGGCAGGAAGTGGGGCCGATGTCTGCAACCCAGACCACTTCGTGGAATGGGCTCTTGACCAAATCCCTTTTTTTGCGATTTACCCGTTCAAGCAAAACAACGTTTTGGTTAACTAAGGATTGTGCTAAAGCCGATACCAGGTCCTTCACACGTGTGCACTAGGAACAGGAGCGAACAGCACAGAGAGACGCTCCCTGTGGGACGCAGCAGCCCCGTGGCCCCGGCCCAGTTCCCAGCCACCCTCCCTGGCTCTGCTCACACCAGAGATTTCCATAGCAGGAGCGGTTGGTGCAGAAGTAGGTTCAGATGAACCTCAGTTAACGTCGCCACCCCTCCTCCCACCATGGTACCCTGTAGGAGCCCTGTATGACATCTGAGCGTGGTGGAGGTAGGAGGGTTGCCAGCTGCAGTGACCCTGCCACAGAGGCAGGGTCAGTGCAGAGGTCGCTTTGGTTCCGCTTCCCTGGGCCACAGAACGGAACACAGCATAGGTTCTGCAGCAGGAGCCGCAGTGGCAGGATGGAGGGTGCGAAGGGCAAGGAGTGCACTGCTGGGCATTCCTGGCCAGCCCCGGCCCTCTGGTGCCTGCTTCCTGTGACTTCAGAAGGCAGGTGGACAGAGCCTCCCTCTGGCCTTGTCCTCTTCCCAGCCACAGAACGGGCAGGGTGGCACCCGACCCCAGGGGAGCAGTACCTGGTCCCCCACCCCCTCCTCCCAACCACCTCCAAGGCCAAGCTGGGTCCCATAGCCAGCACGGCATGGTTCTCCCCTTCCCCCCTTCCCAGGTCAGGGGAGTTGGACAAGTAGCAGGTGTTTGTTTTTAAAGCACAGCCCTTTGGGAAAGCAACACATTATTGAGACTCACTGTGATTCCCCCGGGAGTCAGACTGGCTTTGTCCTCTTCCTCTCTGGAGGGCCATGGGCCATCAGCAGGAGCTCCACATCGAGCCCCAGGCCAGAACCCCCTCCCTTTCACAGAGAGGGAACTTTATTGCACAATTGGGTGCCTTTTAGCTTTTGTGTGTTGAAATGGGCGTTTTGGAAGCAAGGGTCAGGGGACAGCTTCTAAAGGTGTGAGTCTCTGACCTGAGCATCTGGGCCTCGCCTGGGCCCTTCTTCCTCCCCAGGGGTGGAAACGTGGAGGGGCCAGCAGCACCCCGGGGTCTGCCCAGGGGAGTCAAGGCCCCGAGGTGGGGGGGCCTATTCCAGGAGGAGTGGGATCTCGGCCCTGTCCAGAGCGAGTTAATGTGTCCATCTGCCCAACCCTGTCCTGAGAAAGGACCTGGTTTTGGCCAGGACCTGACAAATACCCAATGGCAGCAGTGTCAACAGACGGGAGTCCAGCCAGGGTGGGTGCCCTTGTCATTGAGGTTAGGGACAGCTATCCCCAGGTTATGCCTGGCCCCACCCAGCAGGGAGTTGGGGTCCCCCCACAGGCTGTGAGCTCTGTGGGCCCTGGGATGTGATCTAGCTCAGATGCCCTCTCATCCTTGATGTCATAGTTGAGTGCACCCAAGTGGCACCCACTGGCGGCCAGGGGCACAGCCTGGTGGTGGTGGCAATAGAACTGTGCCCCTCCTCAGCTCCTCGCTTCCCCTCCCACAGCCCCAGCCTTACTCCACCATGCGGACAATCATTTTGTACGGATCACGGGAGCAATGCTGTACGGTTTTGTACACTGGTGGTTTGTTTCCTAGAAAACCCATTGTGTCTCTGGATTTCTAGCACATTACTAAAAGAGCCTCTGCTTTGTAAACATGGCTGCTGCCTCTTGACTTCTGTGGCTTT